TGACCCTCACAGGCCACCCCCTTAACTTCATCACTCCCTCTGGGCTCCTGCCTTCTCAAGAGCCTTTCCAAACACCCCATGGGAAGCCAGAGAGCCAGCAGATCCCAGGATCCTTCCAGAAAGTGAGCTCCATGAACGTCTGGCCTCTCTCAGGAATGCATTCTCCAGGTCTGGCCTTTCCCCTGCCAGACTGCAACATCCCTGACCAGGAGAGATTTAGACCACTCCATCCCGGGGCCTGGAAATTTTGGCCTTTGCCTCTCCCATCATCCAACAGCAAGTGGGCTCCTATGTGGCTGGGTTCCTCTGCACAGGTCTGAGGCAAGGCTGTGGAGCCAAGGCGGCTCCAGGCAGGAGACCCAGGAGAGGCTCTACAGCAGCAAGAGGAGTCCAAGTCACACCCCAGGACTTCCCCATATCCAAGAAAGGACTGGGAAGCTGAGGACCCACGGACTCTTCACACAGCCTAGACGCTTCCTCCACTCCAGGTAGAGGGATTTCGGGGGCCTTCTCAGAAGCAAGGAGTGGACAAGCCTCTTGGTTAAGGCTCCTCTTACCTCCCAAGCTCATGGACAAGTGGCAATCAGCTGGGGTCCCTCTTTTGGGGTACAAAGGAAAGGACAGAGGTGTGGGAGACCCAAGGTGGTCTTGAGATTGACAGACAGCAAGTCCTTGGAGATAGCCCCCGAGTCCAAGAACTTAGGCAGGGGCCCCAAGACAATAAAGTTGGTCTCTACTATCTCCTACCTCTGAGTGCGGTTTCCAGAAGTCCCTCCCATTGTTCATTTCAGGAAATGTGAGGGGGCTCTGGGCCCCTTCCCTCAGCGCCTGCGGTCACCCAGCAGCTTCCTCCTTCTCCCTGGCCTAGGCCTAGCAGGTGGGCACCCCGCACACATTTGAGGCGGGGCCAGATGCCCACAGTTCAGAGCCTCTTTTTGTCCCGGGGATTGGATCCCAGGGCTGGGTGGGGCCAGGCTGTCCCATTCCCCAACACTCCTCCTCCCCGGCGAAACCGGGCACCAGCAGGCGTTTGCGAGAGGAGATACGAGCTGGACGCCTGGCCCTTCCCTCCCACCGGGTCCTAGTCCACCGCTCCCGGCGCCGGCTCCCCGCCTCTCCCGCTATGTACCGACCGCGAGCCCGGGCGGCTCCCGAGGGCAGGGTCCGGGGCTGCGCGGTGCCCAGCACCGTGCTCCTGCTGCTCGCCTACCTGGCTTACCTGGCGCTGGGCACCGGCGTGTTCTGGACGCTGGAGGGCCGCGCGGCGCAGGACTCCAGCCGCAGCTTCCAGCGCGACAAGTGGGAGCTGTTGCAGAACTTCACGTGTCTGGACCGCCCGGCGCTGGACTCGCTGATCCGGGTCAGGGGCGAGCGGCGTCGGCCTGGGCGCGGGAGCCTGGTGGTCATTGCAGCCTCTTCCCCAGGATGTCGTCCAAGCATACAAAAACGGAGCCAGCCTCCTCAGCAACACCACCAGCATGGGGCGCTGGGAGCTCGTGGGCTCCTTCTTCTTTTCTGTGTCCACCATCACCACCATTGGTAAGGGCCAGATGGGGCCAGGGGGATGGGGGAAATGTCCCCTGAGTGCCCCCTCTCACCTCAGGCTATGGCAACCTGAGCCCCAACACGATGGCTGCCCGCCTCTTCTGCATCTTCTTTGCCCTTGTGGGGATCCCACTCAACCTCGTGGTGCTCAACCGACTGGGGCATCTCATGCAGCAGGGAGTAAACCACTGGGCCAGCAGGCTGGGGGGCACCTGGCAGGTGAGGGGGCTGCTGGACGGGGTGGGGATGGGCAGGAGGCCTGGGGACAATGTTGCACCCACAGGATCCTGACAAGGCGCGGTGGCTGGCGGGCTCTGGCGCCCTCCTCTCGGGCCTCCTGCTCTTCCTGCTGCTGCCACCGCTGCTCTTCTCCCACATGGAGGGCTGGAGCTACACAGAGGGCTTCTACTTCGCCTTCATCACCCTCAGCACCGTGGGCTTCGGCGACTACGTGATTGGTGAGAGTTCCTGGCGGTTGGGCTGGCGGGGATCCATTGTTCATCCCAAATCCCCTGGCTCCAGCAAGCTGCCTCATTTCAGATACGAGAAAACCAAACAGAGACTGGCAAACACTAGAGCGGACATCGAAATCCTCTGGGGGCTTGTTAAAATACAGATTTCTGGCCGGGCACGGTGGCTCACACCTGTAATTCTAACACTTTGGGAGGCCGAGGTAGGTGGATTGCCTGAGCTCAGGAGTTCAAGGCCTCCATCGTCTGACCTTGCCTCTTCCCCAGGAATGAACCCCTCCCAGAGGTACCCACTGTGGTACAAGAACATGGTGTCCCTGTGGATCCTCTTTGGGATGGCATGGCTGGCCTTGATCATCAAACTCATCCTCTCCCAGCTGGAGACGCCAGGGAGGGTATGTTCCTGCTGCCACCACAGCTCTAAGGAAGACTTCAAGTCCCAAAGCTGGAGACAGGGACCTGACCGGGAGCCAGAGTCCCACTCCCCACAGCAAGGATGCTATCCAGAGGGACCCATGGGAATCATACAGCATCTGGAACCTTCTGCTCACGCTGCAGGCTGTGGCAAGGACAGCTAGTTATACTCCATTCTTTGGTCGTCGTCCTCGGTAGCAAGACCCCTGATTTTAAGCTTTGCACATGTCCACCCAAACTAAAGACTACATTTTCCATCCACCCTAGAGGCTGGGTGCAGCTATATGATTAATTCTGCCCAATAGGGTATACAGAGACATGTCCTGGGTGACATGGGATGTGACTTTCGGGTGTCGGGGCAGCATGCCCTTCTCCCCCACTTCCTTACTTTAGCGGGCTGCAATGCCGCCGATATGATGGCTGGGAGCTCTGGCAGCCATACGGCACCATGAAGTAGCGGCAATGTTTGAGCGGCACAATAAGATAGGAAGAGTCTGGATCTCTGATGATCACAGAGCCATCCTAACAAACGGAATATCACCCGACCTCCTTTATGTGAGAGAGAAATAAACATCTTATGTAAAATACCATTATTTGGGTTTTTCTGTCATTCATAACCAAA